GGATTACAGGTGTGCACCACCACACTTGGCTAATTTTTGTATTTTTAGTAGAGATGGGGTTTTACCATGTTGGCCAGGCTGGTCTTGAACTCCCGACCGCAAGTGATCCGCCCGCCTCAGCTTTCCAAATTGCTGGGATTATAGGCGTGAGCCACCCTTCCCAGCCAAGACATGATTATTTCAAAAGATGAGTGTTTGAACTAGGACATACAAGTGGGAGCGATCTATCCTACTACATATTGCTAAAGACAATAAGGAATTTGGACCATCTAACAAAAATTATAGATAATTTTAAAAATTTTGTTTTTATTGTATTTCGTTTGAATTAATGACAGAACGTCAAAGAAGACACTGTCCAGATTAAGTGTTATTACTGGTATATTAAGCGGTGACATGGGTAATTAATTCAAATGAGCCTGGGGCAAAGTTCTTTAAAGGGAAACCCGACCTCCTAGAGGGCTTCTTCAACTGTAAAATGGGGATGATAATAATAGTGTTTATTGCATAGAATTGTTTTAAGATCAATTAACATAAAATGCTTAGTATAGTGCCAAACACAATGTAAGCATTTAATATACATTAGCTGCTATTAACATATTTGCTAGTATCATAGTTTTTTGTTTTTTTTTTCTTGTCTACTTTTCTTCTGTGAGCCACCACTTTTCGGCAGGGTTGGTTTGTTCAGTACACTTCGCCAAGGTCGGCTTTAAAAATCAAATCTAGATTGTGAACTATGAAAACTGCGGAATTATCAGTGCTGTGTAGCTATCTGACAAGTGATAAAATGTGTCATTACGATTTTTACACATCCCCGTGCCACAGAATGGCGTCTCCTTCTAATCGTTCCCCCCGACAGATGATAGTACATCCCACACTGCTGCTGGAAAAGATAGTGCAAAAGTTGAGCGCGCCGAGGGCTCTCTTTTCTCCCGGAAACAATTTTTCCCTAGACCCGGAAGCAGTTGTTGTTTCAAGGGAGGTGGGACTGGGCGGGTCAGGCCGCAGCGGCTGACGGCAGGGGAGGAGCCGGGTCCACTGCCGGGTGGAGGGGCAAGGCGAGTGTGTGTCCTTATCCTAGCAATTGGGGCGCGGGCCTGTGAGCCAGTTGGAGTTGCGGCGGCGGGAACGATTGGGCTGAGCAGAGGACGACATGTTGCTTTTCGTGGAGGTGAGTGCATTATGCTAGTCTCGTCCTGCTCTATCAATTTATACATTTTATTTCTGTTTTACAGCATTTATGGGGTTAAGTGGCATGGGATTTCTGTTTCTGATAGTAAATAGGTAAGTAAAACAAAAGGTTATGTATGTCCGAATATCTTTGCATCTGTTTTTTCACCCCTCCTAGTGAGAATCAGAGCGTCTACTGCACCTTTCAGATGACCGGGTGCCGTGGCTCAACACCTATAATCCCAGCACTTGGGATGGGAGGCTAAGGTGGGTGAATCACTTAAGCTTGTGAGTTTGAGAAAATTTACAAATAGATCCTTCGATTATTTAGCAGGTAGCATCTAAAGGAACTGGTTTAAATCCTAATGCCAAAGTATGGCAAGAAATTGCTCCTGGAAATACTGATGCCACCCCAGTAACTCATGGAACTGAAAGCTCTTGGCATGAAATAGCAGCTACATCAGGTGCTCATCCTGAGGGTAAGTCTTAAATATTTGGTCATAAAAATCACCCATTTACTTTCAGTGTCTGTCTTTAATACAGGTAATGCAGAGCTCTCAGAAGATATATGTAAAGAATATGAAGTAATGTATTCTTCATCTTGTGAAACCACAAGAAATACTACAGGCATTGAAGAATCAACTGATGGGATGATTTTAGGACCAGAAGATCTGAGTTACCAAATATATGATGTTTCCGGTAAACTTTATGGTTTTATTGTTAAAATGAGAAACTTTTTTTCCCTCTTCTTTTCTACCATCAGGAGAAAGCAATTCAGCAGTTTCTACAGAAGACCTAAAAGAATGTCTGAAGAAACAATTAGAATTCTGTTTTTCACGGTATTGCTGTTTCCCCTTTATTGAATTTTATTGCTTGTTTTATAGGACTATTTTGTTTTTTCAGAGAAAATTTGTCAAAGGATCTTTACTTGATATCTCAAATGGATAGTGATCAGTTCATCCCAATTTGGACAGTTGCCAACATGGAAGAAATAAAAAAGTTGACTACAGACCCTGATCTAATTCTTGAAGTGTTAAGATGTATGTAAAAATACCTTTTAGCTTTTTTTTTAGTTTGAGTGATACCCTTTCTTTTAAATTTCAGCTTCTCCCATGGTACAAGTTGATGAGAAGGGTGAGAAAGTGAGACCAAGTCATAAGCGTTGTATTGTAATTCTTAGAGAGATTCCTGAAACAACACCAATAGAGGTAAATTATTAATAATTGTTAACACTAAATGTTTAGAGTTAACTAATTTTCTTTTTCTTTTTAGGAAGTGAAAGGTTTGTTCAAAAGTGAAAACTGCCCCAAAGTGATAAGCTGTGAGTTTGCACACAATAGCAACTGGTATATCACTTTCCAGTCAGACACAGATGCACAACAGGTAAGAAGAAAACATTTTCTGATACAAGTCCATAATGAAAGTTTTTTTTGTGCTTTGTTAACAGGCTTTTAAATACTTAAGAGAAGAAGTTAAAACATTTCAGGGCAAGCCAATTATGGTAAGAAATAGAGATCAGTGTGAAACCAGAACTTCTTTGTTGCTATAATGTGTTCCTCTTCTAGGCAAGGATAAAAGCCATCAATACATTTTTTGCTAAGAATGGTTATCGATTAATGGATTCTAGTATCTATAGTCACCCCATTCAAACTCAAGCACAGTATGCCTCCCCAGTCTTTATGCAGCCTGTATATAATCCTCACCAACAGTACTCGGTCTATAGTATTGTGCCTCAGTCTTGGTCTCCAAATCCTACACCTTACTTTGAAACACCACTGGTAAGTGAGATCCTTACAATAAAATATAATAATTAATATTGTTTAAACATACATTTTTTTCTAGGCTCCCTTTCCCAATGGTAGTTTTGTGAATGGCTTTAATTCGCCAGGATCTTATAAAACAAATGCTGCTGCTATGAATATGGGTCGACCATTCCAAAAAAATCGGTAAGATAAAAACCATAGCTGTAATGTATTTTGCTTTGTGTATATCATTTTGTATTTCCTATAGTGTGAAGCCTCAGTTTAGGTCATCTGGTGGTTCAGAACACTCAACAGAGGGCTCTGTATCCTTGGGGGATGGACAGTTGAACAGATATAGTTCAAGAAACTTTCCAGCTGAACGGCATAACCCCACAGTAACTGGGCATCAGGAGCAAACTTACCTTCAGAAGGAGACTTCCACTTTGCAGGTGGAACAGAATGGGGACTATGGTAGGGGCAGGTAAGAAAATAAAGTACCTGAAAACCTTTGATCCACCCCACCCCCACCTTTTTCTTATTAAAAGGAGAACTCTCTTCAGAGGTCGAAGACGACGAGAAGATGACAGGATCTCAGTAAGTTTTTTAAAACTTTTATTCAGACTTTTATGTGACCTGTTTTATTATTTGTTCATTTTAGAGACCTCATCCTTCAACAGCTGAATCAAAGGCTCCAACACCAAAGTTTGACTTATTAGCCTCAAATTTTCCACCTTTACCTGGAAGTTCATCAAGAATGCCAGGTGAACTCGTTTTGGAGAATAGGATGTCTGATGTTGTTAAAGGTGTCTACAAAGAAAAGGTAAACACCCAGCATCTGAGTCTTACCTTATGAGTGTAATTTTGAAAAATCTTTTTACTTTAAGGATAATGAAGAGTTGACAATTAGTTGCCCAGTGCCTGCAGATGAGCAGACAGAATGCACTTCTGCCCAGCAACTCAATATGAGTACCAGTTCTCCATGTGCTGCTGAGCTTACTGCATTAAGGTACAAGTTATAGTATAGAAGATCTTCAACATCTGAGTCTAATTGCAAGCTCTTTTTTCCTTAGCACAACTCAGCAAGAAAAGGATCTAATAGAAGATTCCTCTGTTCAGAAGGATGGTCTCAATCAGACAACTATACCAGTTTCTCCTCCAAGTACTACAAAGCCATCGAGGGCAAGTACTGCTTCACCATGTAATAATAACATAAATGCAGCTACAGCTGTGGCTCTACAGGTAACTTGAAGATTTTAGTTTATGTTAAAAAACATAAATGTTTTTTTTTATCATCACTTCAAAGGAACCCCGAAAGTTAAGTTATGCTGAAGTGTGCCAGAAGCCCCCTAAAGAGCCATCTTCAGTTCTTGTGCAGCCACTACGGGAACTTCGCTCCAATGTGGTGTCTCCCACCAAAAATGAAGACAATGGAGCTCCTGAGAACTCCGTTGAGAAACCACATGAGAAGCCAGAAGCAAGGGCTAGTAAGGATTATTCTGGCTTCCGAGGCAATATAATCCCCAGGGGAGCAGCAGGAAAAATCAGGGAACAGAGACGCCAGTTTAGCCATAGGGCTATACCTCAGGGAGTGACTCGACGTAATGGCAAAGAGCAATATGTGCCACCCAGATCACCAAAGTAAAAAACAACAAAACTATTCAAAAACTTCACTCTCTTCCCATTAAACTTGAACTGTGGCTATATTGAACTGTTTTGGAGGGGAGGGGGTAGCCAGGAAGGAAACAAGAGAAAGTACGTCCATTTCATTATGGATTTTGGAGTTGTGAGTGATAGGATCCCAAAATTCATCTCTAATGTGGTTTTTAAATGCTGGAGGATTCCAATCAATATAAATATATATATATATATACACACACATATATAAAAAGTATAATTTTTCTATTTTTGTTTTTGGTTTTAATTTGCAGAGATTTGCTGCCAGGAATCAATTTTGAGGGTTCAGATTTAGCTTGGAAGAAAAAAAAGAAACATACATCCTTCAGTATAGGAGATGAGGGAATGAGAGAAAATATTTTTTGAAGAAGCATTTCTGTAAAATTAGAAATTACTTTTTTTAATCTATTTAAAGTTTGGCTTGAAGAATGCCATCTCTGACTATATGGCCTTGTATTGCAAAGCGGATCAGTGGCTGGGGTGCCTGTTGTGGGTGTGAGTGTGTACAAGAGCGATTGAAGCCAAATCTGTTGTCATGTTAGTAAATGATTTGAAAACTGAATGTAATACTTGAGTAGATTTTTTTTTCTAGTTTGAAATTTAGTCTGTCTTTTTGACCTTACTAATATTTCATTTAACAAGTTGTAAAACTCTGATTGTACTTAGAGATGTGACTACCAATCAGTTTGATACTCAAGGAAAGGGGGTTATTCAAGAAATTGAAAATTTCATCTTGGACCTCAGTGCATAGGTCAAATGGATTTCAGAGGTTTAAACTTCCCTGTGATTCCCCCGAATACCCCCAAAATGAGAAACAAAATTTTTTTTCTTACTCCATTTGTTACTCTCTGTTCTTTGACTGCCCACCCACAGAAAAGCAAAATAACCAACTACCTACTCAATTGTGTGTTTGTAATTGCTTTGAGCAGTCTAGTCAAATCATATAAATTGTTCTAAATTTCAGAATTGAACATTGAAGTATTAACTCTTCTGTTCACACATTTAGAATTTTAGCTCCCAAGATGGTAGGGCAGACTGACCGTACAGTAATTTATTTGTCGTTAGTGTTAAAGATTAAGCATAGTAACTGACTCTTAAGTGTTAAATAATGTAGAAGTAAAAAAATTTTTTTTAAAGGCTTAATTTGGGAGGGGGGACTTATTTCTGTTTACAGTGTATTACCTTCCTTCCCTCCTCTTCTCCCCCCACACCCAACAAAATACAGTTTGGAATTCACTGAAACAGTACCAGCAAGTCATGAGATTTTTTAGTAAAGATGAGAAAGATGGTTGAAGAAAATTAGTGCATAATTTCTCAGTGAATAAAGTTGTAGCTCTCATATACTAAATAGACAAGTTTACATGCTGTTATTTAGAAAATGACTAAAATATTAAAAACCGTGTTGTGTTAATCTGTTTTAAGTCATACCATGTTCAGAGTTCTATGTAAGGTGGGTTTTATTTTTCTTTTAAGGGATAGTTTGTAATAGTAAGAACTGTCCCATATGTTAGTAAATTACATATGTACAAATTGAAACTGTAAATTGTGAACACTGGAAAGCACCATTGTGACATAGAGTAAACATCTTAGTAATATATTAAAGTGAATGTAAATGGTGGTTAAAATTACATTACTGTGAAATTCATCTTCCAACTCTAAGTTAAGCTTTGGAGATACATGTTAGTGGTTAACTGTTAAGAGCTTTGAAAACACTGCACATATCTGTACAAGCCAGAATTACTATTTCTTTGACTTATTATTAGCTTGGCAGTTGCTTTTGATTTGATTGTTTTATGACATGGTATACTACTATATTTACTCAGTTTGAAACTATTCATTTCTACACACTATTTTTAAAAATTGCCTACTAGGTGAAACATAACAATAAAACTACCTGTGCTGAAATTTGGGGGAAGTTTAGGTCCTTTAAAAAAACATATTAATCATTGACTACATCTATGATAAAAGTGCTTATTTTGGTTTACTAAGATAATGCAGTTGGTGGAAATGATAAACGTTTTAAGTGTTAACATCCTTTGAATGCGTTGGATTTCAGAGAATAAACATTTTGTAAAAATCACTTGGTAAGGATTATAAACTTAATTACTGCACTTAAAATGAAACATTACTTTTTTTAAACAATGTGTCACAAATGTAGGTCTGTATTACTTGTATGCTTGTGTGACTTACTGTTAGTCCAGCTCTAAAAATTTAAAGGTTGTAATTGAAATACAAGAAAAGAGCCTTCTTTTAGAAGAAAGCAAGTATATTTTTGCTTTTACTTCAAATGTTATTTAAAGTAGAAATTTAATTTGTAGATATAACCTTTAAAAATTTTCTCATTAAGACAATGTTTTTAATTTAATTTGCCTCATTACATCTAATAGTTCCCATTTGATGGCATGTATAGGGAAGAGTGAGAGAGTGTGTGTGTGTGTATGTGTGTGTAATATTTATATATATTCACAGTATGTATTTAGCATTTATTTTATTACAGCAGATTTAAAGTTTGTATCTAAATAATGCCTATGAGTTGTGTGAAGCTCTTGGCTTTTTTCCAACGTTACTTTGTAACTAATGAGGGTGGATGTTCATTGTAGTTTATTTATTTGGTTCTTTAGATGGAGGAATTTAAAAAATCAAATTTTTCTCTTCACCTTTATGACTTGACATTTCCTTGATCTGTTGGAGGCTAAAAGTAGGTATAAATGATATTGAATGTTGGGTATAGTGATACTCTGCCATAGTTCTTACTGCATGAAGAGAACAAGAGTCACACAAGTTCACCACTTTGCACTTCATAGAGAAGGTACATAGAGACATTGCAAAACCTGTCTCCATTTGCTATCCTGATAATTAAGGTTTTCATAATACCTAGGGCCTGTCTCTGAGTAATTTTAATTTTGCCAAATACACTGACATTTAAAATAGTGATCCATCTAAATTTTTTTCAGCTGGGTTTTGAGGAATATAAGAGCTTTCAATGATAAAGGTTTGTTGTAGTTGTCTTATGTGCTGAATTTGCAGATGATCAGATGCTGTGCAGAATTCTGATTTATTTTTGTTTCCTAAAATTAAGATAGCTTGAATATTATTTCACATTCCTTTTTCTTTTTTAAATAAACAGGTTTGCTTTGGAAAGGCTTAATGATGGAATGTTAGCATCTTCACTAGGGTAAAGAAGAACAAAAAGAATGTTGCTGGAACGTAAAATAGTATTTAAAAGTTAATGAACACTTCTCTAGTTTTCTTAGTTATGGCCTTAATAATTAGTCTCTTGGCTTAAATGTCCACTGGTTTTACTTTGACACAGTTGAACAACACTGGGGTTAAGTCTCTGGTATTTAGGCTGGCAATATATATATTAACCATATTTTAAAAGTACCAATTTTGTTTTTACAGAAAAGATAAAACTCAAAAGAGAACAGTGTATTCCTTCTGAGGGGCTTTTATAAATTATTAACTATAATATATGATGGATTTTTTCCTAATTTTTTATATTTCCTTACAATTTTGGTGGCCATTAATTTAACTTTAGGCTTTTGGGCATATGCTAGTCTGAGCTTCCGAAAAGATACATATATGTTTCCCTTTTCATTAGCTGAATGAGGATATTTTAAGAAGTTGAAAGAGAATTTATTTTCAAGTTGTGAGTAAATCCTCCTTTGAAATTCACCTGATTATTAGATAACTTAAAGTTTATTTTTAAAAGCTGACAACTTTTTATGAATCTTCGAGTTGACAGTTCCTAAAAGCGTAACTCAGATATTAATGGGCTGTGTATTAAATGGTTTTATTTTCAGTTTTGCAGCACAGAACACTGTTGAAATATCCATATCAACTTGATTTTTTTAACCTAATTCAGGTGTCCTTTGCATCTCTTAAATGTTGGGGGTGGGGGTCAGAGCCAGTTATCCGGCTTCTGTTTTGTCGATTGCTTAGATTTGTTCCTGTTGTCAAAACTGTTACCCCCAAAATTGGTGTGACACATGCTCATGCATAAAATGTTAAAATGAGTACATCCTTGTATTTGTATTTGTTTTCAACATCGCCAAGGTGCTATGGGAAATTAACAAAATTAGAAAAAAAATAAAATTATTAAAAAGCAGGACTGGTTTCCTTTTCTCTAGGTGGTGTATG